TCACCATTGTATTCTCAATATATAGAAGAGTACCCGGCAGCTAGGAGGAGCTCATTGAGTATTTGCTGTATGAGTGGGTGAAGAATACATGCAATAAGCAAAAGTTACTGCTTCGAGCGCCACTTCCACCAGAGTTCTGGGATGCAAACGGGGCGACCAGTACATTGACTGACTTTTGTGACTGATGATTCCTCAGTGCTCGTAGGGATTGTGGCTGCATTTATTGTTCTTGGGGATGTGCCGATGTGTGTAGTTTGTAAACTTGCACACAGCTGTGCTGGCTGGACACCGAACTAACACTAATTTGCACCGAGGTCCGCAAATTCTCAAATTCACACCAACAGAAGCACGTTATTGTAAGTGCACGGGTGTTCCGTTCTCTTGGGTAATCTGCACAGAACAATTTAGTGTATGTCTTCACTGGTGATTTTACAGTGAAGAAGGGATCAAGGGTGGTGGCCCCAAATGCGCAAGGACAGGGAAATGAATTAAACAGGCGCCTGTTTCCTCCTTGTTCGCAAACAGACGCCAAGTCTGTATCAAATTCTCACCCTGGATCAAATCCCGCGCTCTTCGTACCCACAACCTGCCTCCACCTCCACCCCGCCCCCTTTAGATATCCCTGGTGGGCGGGGCAGAGAATAAACATTCCGGGCTCCCCGAAAAACTGTTTAGCCTCGCCCCAGTCTTGGGGTAGCACATTTCCGCAAACACCGAGGACACGGAATCACTAGTGAAAACCGCCGACCAAATGACATTGAAGCAGCACACGCGTGCAGAGAAGGAAGCAAAACACGAAGAAAGGCATCAGTCCAGCAGCCACGTGAGGTGGGCGATCCCCTCCGCCCTCTGAGAGAGGACTTCAACTCCCGGCGTGCCCCTGGGAGGTTACCCTCCGAGGACTTCAACTCCCAGGGTGCTGCGGGAGCGGCCACCGCAACCTCCCACTCAGCCGCCCGCCGCTCCTCCCGCCCCTCCCCCGCCCCTCCTGGCCGGATCAGCGTGCGCCTGCGCACGGGAGGCCGGAGGAGTCTTACCCTAATGTAAGATGGTGGCCCGTCTGGCTGTGGAACCCACCGAAAGCTGAGAGTCTCTCTCTCAGCCGTAAAGGTCGGACTCGCTGAAGCAATCAGGCCCGGTTCTGAAGAGTTTTTTCCCCGACGCTCGTTCGGTGGTTTCTTGTGAGGACGCGGCAGCCCGTGGAGTCGGCTGAGGGAAAAGCGAGGCAAGGCAGGCGGGTGAGTCTATGCGGGGCTGGGCTTAGGGGAAAGTAAACAATGTATTTTGTTTCTTCTCATGCAGGTCGTCAAAGTCCTACATTTTAGCTTTCAGTGCTGAACTTCCTTCTCCCTTAAATTATTATAAACTTTTGCTGCTGTTTAATAAACGTGAAGATGTCTCGCAGTCCTGATGCGAAGGAAGACCCTGTGGAGTGCCCTCTTTGCATGGAGCCCTTGGAGATAGATGATATCAACTTTTTCCCTTGCACCTGTGGCTACCAGATTTGCCGATTTTGTTGGCATCGAATTCGCACTGATGAAAATGGGCTTTGTCCTGCATGTAGAAAGGTAAATACTTCAAAATAACTTCACAGTGATTTTGCTAACGTCTATGTTTGTTTCATGCTTAAAGCCATATCCAGAAGACCCAGCAGTTTATAAACCACTCTCCCAGGAAGAGCTGCAAAGGATAAAGAATGAGAAAAAACAGAAACAAAATGAGAGAAAACAGAAAATATCAGAAAATCGCAAACATTTGGCTAGTGTACGTGTCGTACAAAAAAACCTCGTCTTTGTTGTAGGTTTATCTCAGCGCCTAGCAGACCCAGAGGTAAGTCCTCTTGTTTTCTTTGTCATCTTGATCAGTTTATACCTTATTTCTTCTTCTTTTATAGGTTTTAAAACGACCAGAATATTTTGGGAAGTTTGGTAAAATACATAAAGTTGTCATCAATAATAGCACATCATATGCAGGCTCACAGGTAACTAATTTTAGGGATTTTTGCTTTTCCTCAATAACAGTGGAATGGGATGTTTTCACTTTAGGGTCCAAGTGCCAGTGCTTATGTAACCTATATCCGGTCAGAAGACGCTCTCAGAGCCATACAGTGTGTCAACAATGTGGTAGTAGATGGCAGAACACTTAAGGTAATATAGTCCTCTTGATTCTTTTTTTTTTTCTTCTTTTCCTTTACCCCTCTTCCTCCTGCAGGCATCTCTAGGTACAACAAAATACTGCAGTTACTTCTTAAAGAATATGCAGTGTCCAAAACCTGACTGCATGTATCTTCATGAATTGGGGGATGAGGCGGCCAGCTTCACAAAAGAGGAAATGCAGGTAGTAAAGTCATGTGAATTATCAACTTTGCACCCACTGCAGTTTTAATTTCTTCTTTCGTTAGGCGGGTAAACACCAAGAATATGAACAGAAGCTACTTCAAGAATTATATAAATTAAATCCCAATTTTCTTCAGCTATCTACGGGTTCAGTTGATAAAAATAAGAACAAAGTGACACCACTGCAGAGGTACGATACGTAAGTATTGATATTGATAGTCAGACATCTTACTGATTTTATTCAATTTGTTTTCTTTTTATAGCCCCATTGACAAACCTTCAGATTCTCTCAGTATAGGGAACGGTGATAATTCCCAGCAGGTAAGATTTGAATACAGTATCACTTGATTTATGTAGTTATTATTTGTTTTCCTTTTTTATTCAGATATCTAACAGTGATACGCCTTCACCACCACCTGGTTTGTCAAAATCCAATCCAGTCATCCCCATCAGTTCATCCAATCACAGTGCACGGTCCCCTTTTGAAGGGGCAGTAACAGAGTCACAGTCGTTATTCTCAGACAATTTTCGCCATCCCAACCCTATCCCAAGTGGGCTTCCTCCTTTCCCCAGCTCCCCACAGACATCCAGTGACTGGCCTACAGCACCAGAACCACAGAGCCTCTTCACATCAGGTATATAACAATAGTACCAAGTATTAGTAATTCTGATATTCATCACTATTTTTCTTCCCAACAGAAACAATCCCAGTATCATCCTCTACAGACTGGCAAGCAGCTTTTGGCTTTGGTTCTTCTAAACAACCAGAGGATGACTTGGGTTTTGATCCCTTCGATGTCACTCGAAAAGCCTTAGCAGACCTGATTGAGAAGGAACTGTCCGTTCAAGACCAACCTTCCCTTTCGCCCACATCTCTTCAGAACTCCTCTTCACACACTACAACCGCCAAAGGTCCAGGCTCTGGATTCCTGCATCCTGCTGCAGCTACAAATGCCAATTCTCTCAATAGTACCTTTTCAGTCTTGCCCCAGAGGTTCCCTCAATTTCAGCAGCACCGAGCGGTTTATAATTCATTCAGTTTTCCAGGCCAGGCAGCCCGCTATCCTTGGATGGCCTTTCCACGCAATAGCATCATGCACTTGAACCACACAGCAAACCCCACCTCAAATAGTAATTTCTTGGACTTGAATCTCCCGCCACAGCACAACACAGGTCTGGGAGGGATCCCTGTAGCAGGTAGGTTCATTTAAAACCTTTGAGAATTTTTGCCATAACTAGACCATGACTGACTTTTCCACAGGGGAAGAAGAGGTGAAGGTTTCGACCATGCCACTGTCAACCTCTTCCCATTCATTACAACAAGGACAGCAGCCTACAAGTCTCCACACTACTGTGGCCTGACAACAGAACTGAGAGGAGAGGATTAGACTCTGGGGTGCTTGCATGGGCAACTGGATTTTTGCATGATTCCTTTATGATTTTGCTTTTAATGTATACACCCAGAAGAGCCAATATAAACGTTCCTCATGCCTACAGCTAGCGTGTTACCTCATAGTTGTTGAAGTATTTCTTCATTAGGCCTTTAACATAATTTATTAGTGTAATAATTTTGGCATTGTTTCTCATGAGTGATACTATTTCTAACTCATAAAAATAAACTTGTAGTACTAAGATCCCAGGTGAGATTAGCTAGAATTGTTGTTATTTTGGCTCTATTATTGAAAAATTATACAAAGGTAATGGTAGTATCTTGTTTTCTGGTTTGTGAAAAAATAATATCCTAATCTCCTGAAAAATTTGCAAATTAACAAGATAATGTCTATTGCATTCTTTGAATACTTGAGAAGAAAGAATACATATAAAACAAAATTGGTGGTGTCATTTAATGCTCAGAAGGATATTGTTGGCGATTGTTTTTAGTTGTCTAGATTTATATCCTATAATATGCATTACATGTGTAGAAACTGTTTTGTTCTCTCTCTTTTGCACTTTTGCACTTTCTTTTTGAATGGTTGTTAATTATGCATAGATGGTTAAAAGATAATTATTGTAGCCTAAATGCAATATAATCTCTTTTCTAATGCACTGCCTAGTATACCAGGAAATGCCTCAAAAACAGAACTTCAGTTTATAGTTGACTTATCTGAAACTTGAATACGGAGTAAACATTGTATGTGAAAAGCAACCATAGTAGTGTAACATTGTTACTGAACAAACAGTAATTCTGTGGGATATTGTTTTGGAAATTTCATTGTTTAATAATTAAAATGTGATAATAAGATAATATTATAAGTACCTGACCAGAATGAGACTAAGGCAGAAGAGAAGAGATTGGATGTCCTCTAAAATTAGGCCACCTAAATTGTAACAGATAATTTTAATCAAGAGAATAGTGGAGTACTTTATTAGGACATAATGTGAAGTGATATTTCTGAAAACACATTTCTTGAAATAGTTTTAAAACTGATAATAAAGGAAAAGAAACTGTACTTAGTTTGGAGCAGTGGACAAAAGCTGATTCAGAAAACATGACCATATTCTGCCTACATGAAGCATCTGGGAAGAAAGGGAAAGTCACACCTCCTCTTGAGATTTTAACCATTATGATAAAAGGTATGCTTTAATTTGTTAAAAAAAAAAGTATGAAAGGGGATAATGTGAATACAAAAAAGAAGCCTAGAGATTGAAAATAATAATAATAGAACATGTTATTAGGAGATGGTACTTAATGTCATGTTGGAGTTGGAGTTTTCAAGGTTACCTCTATATAAAATTGGATTATTTTCTGTTAGATATAATGTGACAAATTAAATGACTTTATCCCAAGGTACAGTGAGGTAAACAAAAATCTATTCTTAGATATCCTTAGATTTGGTTAACTGAGGCTGTAGAAGCAGCGAATTGTCTAGCCATTTAAGTTATTTTTGTAAAATTCAGCATAAACATCAATCTCTAATTTCTATCTAGAAGTGACTTTAAGACATTACAAGAACATTGCCAATTTGGAAAATGCCAATAAAATACTGTAGACTTATTAATATTGTAGACTTATTATCAGTCTTTTACTATAGCTTAATTTAATTATGGTTTTCATTTTTACTGTAAGAGGCCAAGACTTCACTTATGTCTCCTGTGGAGCTGAGGCTCCTGGGCCTTG